GGAGGCTGAGGCAGGTGGGTCGCTTGAGGTCAGGAGTTGGAGACCAGCCTGGCCAACATGGTGAAACCCCGTCTCTACTACTAAAAATACAAAAATTAGCCAAGCGTGGTGGTGCGTGCCTGTAATCCCAGCTACTCGGTAGGCTGAGGTGGGAGAATCGCTTGGACCAGGGAGACGGAGGTTGCAGTGAGCCGAGATGGCGCCACTGCACTCCAGTTTGGGCGGCAGAGTGAGATTCTGTCTCAAAAAAAAAAAAAAAAAAAAGACCGGAAGTCAACTCTTCAAATAAAATGTATTCCTATCTCAGGTGCAGTAGTTACCCTAAACATCTTTTTGAAAGGCCGCCCAGGCTGAAAAAAGAGATAGGCTAAACTAAATAAGCATAAGTTTCATAATATGCCTCTGCTGAAGATTCTTGGGTAATTTACACCAGTCAAAAATTGTGGGCCGGGCGCGGTGGCTCACGCTTGTAACCCCAGCATTTTGGGAGGCCGAGGCGGGCGGATCGCCTGAGGTCAGGAGTTAGAGACCAGCCTGGCCAACGTGGTGAAACCCCGTTTCCACTAAAAATACAAAAATTAGCTGGGCATGGTGGCGGGCGCCTGTAATCCCAGCTACTCGGGAGACTGAGGTAGGAGAATTGCTTGAACACAGGAGACGAAGGTTGCAGTGAGCCGAGATCGCGCCACGGCACTCCGGCCTGTGAGACAGAGCGAGACTCCGTCTCAAAAAAAAAAAAAAAAAAAAAGTGTGTCGTGTGCTTCAACTAAACTAGGAAAGAAGTCTTGGGATTCTAATCTTTAACTCTAATCGCCACGCCCCTTCACCCGAACTCTATTTCCCAATATGCCCCGGGCTTCTATAATCCCGCAGTCATTGTGACGCAATCCCACAGCCTTCTGGGAAACGTAGTTTATTTATTCTCCAGCTGGGGAAAGGCTTAGGGCTGTGGACTACCTCTCCCGTGAGGTAGTGCGCAACTCCACCCTGTTCGCGGCGTCTTCGAACGCGCCGCGGCAGCCATGTTGGACGTGGTCAGCACAGGGGCCGGCACCACGGGGTTATCGAAGCAGCTGTCAAGATGCTGGGGTCCCTGGTGTTGAGGAGAAAAGCACTGGCGCCACGGCTACTCCTCCGGCTGCTCAGGTCCCCAACGCTCCGGGGCCATGGAGGTGCTTCCGGCCGGAATGTGACTACTGGGAGTCTCGGGGAGCCGCAGTGGCTGAGGGTAGCCACCGGGGGGCGCCCTGGAACATCGCCGGCCTTGTTCTCCGGACGTGGGGCAGCCACCGGGGGGCGCCAGGGAGGACGCTTCGATACCAAATGCCTCGCGGCTGCCACTTGGGGACGCCTTCCTGGTCCCGAAGAAACACTCCCAGGACAGGACAGCTGGAACGGGGTCCCCAGCAGGGCCGGACTGGGCATGTGCGCCCTGGCCGCAGCGCTGGTGGTTCATTGCTACAGCAAGAGTCCGTCCAACAAGGGTGATTATGAGATCTGGGTTTGAGGAAGGGAGGCGGATCTGACCAGTGCCCCCTTTCTCTTCAGATGCAGCCCTGTTGGAAGCTGCCCGTGCCAACAATATGCAAGAAGTCAGCAGGTGAGTTGAACCCCAGGCCTTGCTCTCCCCTATTGGTGAGGTGTTCTCCATTTTTTTTTAACAGATGCAGAAACAGGCTTAGAGAGCAGGAGCTATCATGTAAATGAAGGAAGCAGTTGAGATTCAGAGAGGCTAAGTCATTCATTCATCCACCACTCCTCACTTAGTAAGTAACAGAGCCTGGATTTGTTTGTTTTGAGGGTCATTGCTTTTTTTCCATTATACCTCAGCCCCAAGAGACTGCAAAGAATGATGCTCAGTCAAGAAGCTGGGCAGGGCTGAATGCTGGAGTCTCACTGAAGAACACCAAGATTTCCTCCTCTGAATGGCCCCTCAGGTTTGTAGAGCCCTTTCCTTTATATTTCGGTGTACACTGAAAATATTCCTCTGTCTTGTTTTAGGCTGTTGTCAGAAGGTGCAGATGTCAATGCAAAGCACAGACTTGGCTGGACAGCACTCATGGTGGCAGCCATCAACCGAAACAACAGGTGAGAGACCACCTTCCACACAGGGCTCCTTTTTTGACACTTCTGTCTTTGTGATTTCTTCTAGTGTGGTACAGGTCCTGCTTGCTGCTGGGGCTGATCCAAACCTTGGAGATGATTTCAGCAGTGTTTACAAGACTGCCAAGGAACAGGGAATCCATTCTTTGGAAGGTAAGTGTGGGCTGTCCTGCTTCTCTGAGAGCTCCAGCTGACCTCCCCATCTCTGTGTCTTCAGATGGGGGACAGGACGGTGCAAGCCGGCACATCACAAACCAGTGGACAAGTGCCCTGGAGTTCAGGAGATGGCTAGGACTCCCCGCTGGCGGTAATGGAACTGCTCTGTATAATATTTCTCCCTAATGGAAGGGTTTGTGTTGCTGTCTCCCCAGTCCTGATCACCCGAGAGGATGACTTCAACAACAGGCTGAACAACCGCGCCAGTTTCAAGGGCTGCACGGCCTTGCACTATGCTGTTCTTGCTGATGACTACCGCACTGTCAAGGAGCTGCTTGATGGAGGTGAGAGCAGAGGTGGAGGAGGGGTGGGGTGGAGAGCCTCTGTTTATCCTTCTTCTCTTGCCAGGAGCCAACCCCCTGCAGAGGAATGAAATGGGACACACACCCTTGGATTATGCCCGAGAAGGGGAAGTGATGAAGCTTCTGAGGACTTCTGAAGCCAAGGTAAGTCTCAGGGAAGGGAGGAGGCCTGTGGGAGCCCTCAACCATTTGCCCTCTCTCCCCACAGTACCAAGAGAAGCAGCGGAAGCGTGAGGCTGAGGAGCGGCGCCGCTTCCCCCTGGAGCAGCGACTAAAGGAGCACATCATTGGCCAGGAGAGCGCCATCGCCACAGTGGGTGCTGGTGAGTGTGTGGGACACCAGAAAGGGCAGAGTCCTGTCCCCTGATCTTGTGTGTTTGGCCGTAGCGATCCGGAGGAAGGAGAATGGCTGGTACGATGAAGAACACCCTCTGGTCTTCCTCTTCTTGGGATCATCTGGAATAGGTAATTGGGAGCAGATCAGCCAGTGGGGACAGTAACCCAACACCTCCCCCTTCTTTCTTACTAGGAAAAACAGAGCTGGCCAAGCAGACAGCCAAATATATGCACAAAGATGCTAAAAAGGTAAGAACTGGGACCTAGGTCTGATCTGCAGAAACGGAGTTGGTACTTGCTTGTTTCCACACAGGGCTTCATCAGGCTGGACATGTCCGAGTTCCAGGAGCGACACGAGGTGAGTGATGACAGTCCTTGATTGAAGCATGGGCCTTCCTAGCATGTTTCCTTCCTTCTACCAGGTGGCCAAGTTTATTGGGTCTCCACCAGGCTACGTTGGCCATGAGGAGGGTGGCCAGCTGACCAAGAAGTTGAAGCAGTGCCCCAATGCTGTGGTGCTCTTTGATGAAGTAGACAAGGCCCATCCAGATGTGCTCACCATCATGCTGCAGCTGTTTGATGAGGTGAGTCACCTTGGGCCAGGATGGAGCGGGGGCTGACTGTACACTCCCTTCCTTCCCTTCCCAGGGCCGGCTGACAGATGGAAAAGGGAAGACCATTGATTGCAAGGACGCCATCTTCATCATGACCTCCAATGTGGCCAGCGACGAGATCGCACAGCACGCGCTGCAGCTGAGGCAGGAAGCTTTGGAGATGAGCCGTAACCGTATTGCCGAAAACCTGGGTATGGCGGCTGACCTGAGCAGTCTGGTCCAGGGGAATAAGCAGTTTATGATTCTTCTCCACAGGGGATGTCCAGATAAGTGACAAGATCACCATCTCAAAGAACTTCAAGGAGAATGTGATTCGCCCTATCCTGAAAGTAAGAGGTCTTTCTTGGCACTTCCTGCTGGAGAGCTCATCCCACCCCTAACCTGGCCCTTCAGGCTCACTTCCGGAGGGATGAGTTTCTGGGACGGATCAATGAGATCGTCTACTTCCTCCCCTTCTGCCACTCGGAGCTCATCCAACTCGTCAACAAGGAACTAAACTTCTGGGCCAAGAGAGTAAGAGGGAACTGCCCATGGGTGGGGGCGGGATGCAGGCATGCTTCTATCTGACCCATCTCAGGCCAAGCAAAGGCACAACATCACGCTGCTCTGGGACCGCGAGGTGGCAGATGTGCTGGTCGACGGCTACAATGTGCACTATGGCGCCCGCTCCATCAAACATGAGGTGAGCACAGGAGCCTGAGAAATGAGGCGCCTAGGGAGTGACCACTTCACCTCCCCACCGACAGGTAGAACGCCGTGTGGTGAACCAGCTGGCAGCAGCCTATGAGCAGGACCTGCTGCCAGGGGGCTGTACTTTGCGCATCACGGTGGAGGACTCAGACAAGCAGCTACTCAAAAGCCCAGAACTGCCCTCACCCCAGGCTGAGAAGCGCCTCCCCAAGCTGCGTCTGGAGATCATCGACAAGGACAGCAAGACTCGCAGACTGGACATCCGGGCACCACTGCACCCTGAGAAGGTGTGCAACACCATCTAGCAGCCACCTGCCTGCTCCTATGTGCCCTCACCATCCAATAAAGGCCCCTTGGCTGTGGCATGGCAACTGACTTACCTTCCCCTCATGCCGCTCCCATCTCTACCCAGTCTCAGGCCTGCTTACCTCCTCACAGCCCATGAAGACCCCTTCTCAGCCCCAAAACCTGAAGGAGGAATTTCGCCCTACTCTGGCCCCTTTGTTGTGGGCCCATAACCTGCTAACAAGCCTTCAGGAGAGGAGCTGCCTTTCCACCCCCTTCAAGGCAAGGAGGGATGGAGGTCCCTTATTTCCTTCAGAATGATCCCCATCCCCCATAGTCGCCAGACTTTCTCATGTTCCCAGGAAGCTCAGAAGTATGGCAGCTAAGAACACAGCTGGCTGGAAGAAGACAGGGACCAGACTGAACTGCCACCCTCTGCTAGTCCTCATGCAACTCAGTCCCCAGAATGGCTCCACTGGGAGTGGAGGAAGAGCTCAGAGGCCCAGGTGCAGATAGTTCTGCAATTTAGTCTGTAGCCTCCTCGTTCCCTACCCTAAAATTCTAAGGGGAAGGGACCCATAGAGGCTTGCCTGTTTCCGCTACTATATTATGCCCAGTGTTCCTCCTCACCCCACGTCCTGGGGTCAGGCCAGACCATGTTTCGTCAGCCTTGGGGACTAGGCCAGTGTTGGGCACCTCCAGGAGGAGGCCTGACTGGTTCATTACCCTCCCCTACTCAGACTGAGCAGCAGTCCCAGATAACCAAGCAAGCTCAGCTCTGTGGGGGCCTCCTTCAAAAGACCAACATCGCAGACATTAGGAAGCTGTAGGAAGAGAGATCATGGGTTTGACCTCTGCCCACATGGCCATGGAGTCAGCCTCAGCCCTGTCTGTACTGCTCGTCCAGCTAAACGAGCCTGGAATAAACATGCAGTTTATTCAGTCTGCATGTTAGTCACAAAGCAGAGGGTCTGGACACCGTCCCCCAAGGGCATTTCACAGACCAGCCAATGTTTCAAGCCCACCTTAGCCAGGCACAGTAAGGCCTGGTGCATCCTTGGGCACCATCTACAGTAGCCACTGCTGATAAGCAGTCCACCCACCTTCCCCCACAGGCCCTTCATGGAACCCTCGCGTAGTGTTAGCTAGTCTTTCAGGAAGCAGAGAATGGGGCCAGGAATCAAAGTCCCTTGGGTAATGGAAGCATGTCCTAACAGTATGGTGGGTATGAGGCAGTCAGAATCCAGGGTGTGAGCTCCAGCAGATGCTTGGATCACTGTCTACCCCTCAGGGGCTGCTGCTCCCTACCTCACTGACTGCCTTTTTTTTTTTTTTTTTTTTTTTGAGACAGAGTCTCACTCTGTCCCCCAAGCTGGAGTGCAGTGGCGCGATCTCGGCTCACTGCAAGCCCTGCCTCCCAGGTTCACGCCATTCTCCTGCCTCAGCCTCCCGAGTAGCTGGGACTACAGGTGCCCACCACCACGCCCGGCTACCTTTTTGTATTTTTAGTAGAGACAGGGTTTCACCATGTTAGCCAGGATGGTCTCAATCTCCTGACCTTGTGATCTGCCTGCCTCGGCCTCCCAAAGTGCTGGGATTACAGGCATGAGCCACTGGACCCGGCCTGCTTTTCATTGTTTTTTACTTTTTGTTTTGAAATAATTTTAGACTTAGAGAAAGTTGCAGAAATAGTAGAAAATTCCCATGTATCTTTCATCTAGCATCTCCCAATGATTACATCCTACAAAGCCATACTGTAGTTTATCAAAACCAGGAAATTGCCGGGTGTGGTGGCTCATGCCTGTAATTCCAGCACTTTGGGAGGCTGAGGCAGGCAGATTACCTGAGGTCAGGAGTTCGAGACCAGCCTGGCCAACATGGTGAAACCCTGTCTGTACTAAAAATACAAAAATTAGCCAGGCCCGCTGGTGCCCACCTGTAATCCCAGCTACTTGGGAGGCTGAGGCAGGAGAATCACTTGAGCCCAGGAGGCGGAGGTTGCAGTGAGCTGAAATCACGCCACTGCACTCCAGCCTGGGCGACAGAGTGAGACTCCGTCTCAAAAAAAGAAAACCAGGAAGTTAACATTGATAAACTACTACTAACTAATCTACGGACATTCAAATTTTGCCAGTTTTCCCGATGATGTCCTTTGTCTGGTCCAGGGTCCCATATTGCATTTTGTTGTGGTGTTTCCTTCATCTCTGTCAGCCTGTGACAGTTTCTTGGTCTTTATCTTTCATGACCTTGACACTTTGGAAGAGTCCAGGCCAGTTATTTTATAGAATATTCCCCAGTTTTAGTTTGTTTAATGTTTTTACATGATATGATTGAGGATCTGCATTTTTGCCAAGACAACCACAGAAGTGATACTGTGCTATTCTTAGTGCCTCCTAGCGGAGGGTGGTGGTAACTTTTTGTTTTGGTTTTTTTTTTTTTTTTGAGACGGAGTCCCGCTCTGTCACCCAGGATGGAGTGCAGTGGCGCAATCTCGGCTCACTGCAACCTCTGCCTCCTGGGTTCAAAGTGATTCTCCTGCCTCAGCCTCCTGAGTAGCTGGGATTGCAGGTGCCCACCACCACACCCAGCTAATTTTTGTATTTTTAGTAGAGACAGGTTTTCGCCATGTTGGCCAGGCTGGTCTTGAACTCCTGACCTCAGGTGATCCACCCACCTCGGCCTCCCAAAGTGCTGAGATTACAGGCATGAGCCACCACACCTAGACTAGGTGGTGGTAACTTTGATCACATGGCTAAGGTGGTGTGTGCCAGGTTTCTCCACTGTAAAATTAGGAATTTTCCCTTTGAAATTAACAAGAATCTTCCACTTTGAAGCTATGTGAATGTCTTATTCTTAAAATTTTGCCTACTGATTTTCATTTCCATCATCAATGATTCTTGCTTATAACAGGTATTAATGTTATGCTTGCCTAATGGTGACTTTGTTTCATTATTTTACCTGTATTTATTAATTGGTATTCTACTATAAGGAAGAGCTGTCCCTTTTCCCCATTTATTTATTTGATAATTTATATCAGTATGAATGAGTGGATATCTGTTTTATTCTACAGGCTACAATCTAATGCTAACAGTTTATTTGGTTGCTCAAATTGGCTCAGATTTGGCCAGTGAGAACTCATTGAAGTTGGCACTGTGTTGTTTCGACATTGCCCCTGTCACTTTTTAAGCATTTTCTGGCACCACAAGATGTTTCAGGCTTCCTCACATTTTCCCTATCTCAGCCCTGGCATCAGTCATTCTCTAAGAAGCTCCCAGTTCCTTTTATTCCAGAAAAAAGGAACTTAGAAACCAAGTTGTTTCTTGATGCCACTGGAAACCAAGATCTGGACAGAATATATACTCCTGGCTAGAGTATCATTGGCGGAGTGTCATTGCTTGTAGGCCTGCTCAGCAGACAGAGCTAGAAAACATATATGTATATATGTTAAAACATGCAAATACAAGCACCTGAATTTATTATTCTATCCATCTGTATGTTATTAAAAACCGTGAGCCAGGTATGGTGGCTCGTGCCTGTATCCCAGGACTTTGGGAGGCCAAAGTGGGAGGATCACTTGAGCCCAGGAGTTCAAGACCAGCCTGCGCATCATAGCAAGACCTCATCCTCCAAACGTTTAAAAAATAAAAAATTAGCCAGGCATGGTGGTGCATTCCTGTAATCCTAGCTACGTAGGAGGCTGAGGCAGGAGGATCGCTTGAGTTCAGAAGGTTGAGGCTGTAGTGAACTGTGATTGTACCACTGCACTGCAGCCTGAGTGACAGAGCAAGACTCCGTTTCATATTTTTAAAAATAAATAAAAATCATGAGTTTAGATACGGTTTTAATTCAATACCATAGGGTTTGCGACTGCCATTTTTATAACCTTACTATTCTTTTTCTGCTTTTTCTCCTGCTATCTCTGTTTCTGCTCCTTTCTATTTGATGTTTAGACTTCCCATAGAGGCTCTAGTTAAGTCAGCTAGTAACCAGCCTGTGTGCAGTATTCCTACTAGATAGAGGTCTTATGCCCGGCTGTCAGTCCGTTGGTTCAGTTAACTGTGGCCAGGAATACTAGGCATATAACTTAAAATCAGATAACTTTTATACAAGAAAAGCCAATGGCCACCTTCCTGAGAATAGGATAAGGAGACAGGGGTAGAACCTTAGATTCTAAGGAACCTAATTAAGAATCACTTCTGGCCGGGCGTGGTGGCTCATGCCTGTAATCCCAACACTCTGGAGGCCATGTAGGGGCAGATCACGAGATCAAGAGATTGAGACCATCCTGACCAACATGGTGAAACCCCATCTCTACTAAAAATACAAAAATTAGCCAGGCGTGGTGGCGGGCGCCTGTAGTCTCAGCTACTCGGGAGGCTGAGGCAGGAGAATCGCTTGAACCCGGGAGGTGGAGGTTGCAGTGAGCCGAAATTGTGCCACTGCACTCCAGCCTGGTGACAGAGCCAGCCTCCGTCTCCAACAAAAACAAACAAAAAAAGAATTACTTCTTCCAGAGATTCTCTGCCAGAACTCCTAGGTGGTGTTGGACCCATATCTTTTACTTCCATAGCATCCCAGGCTCAGCTCACTTGTCCTACTTGTTCTGTGTCTTCATCACTAGAATGTAAGTTCTAAGAGGGCAGATGCCAAGCTGTTCAGCCATTCACAGAACCTGGCACAGTGCAGGCATATGACAGATGTTCCTTTATTATTATACTTGGGTGAGTGGATGGGACCTGCAGCAAGTGCAGATCTTCTCAGTGGGCTCTGGAACAGAAAAGTATTGTTTGTTTGCTCAGCATATTTTTATTTGTCCCATGTTGCTGTGGCCAGGATTTGAGCTCTGAGACAATGCAGCAAGGTGAGACCCAGATTTCTTTTGTTTTGTTTTGTTTTTTGAGACAGAGTCTTGCTCTGTCGCCCAGGCTGGAGTGCGGTGGTGCAATCTTGGCTCACTGCAACCTCCACCTCCAGTTCAAGCAGGTCTCATGCCTCAGCCTCCTCAGTAGCTGGGACTACAGGCATATGCCACCATACCCAGCTAATTTTTTTTGTATTTTTAGTAAAGACGGGGTTTCACCATGTTTGCCAGGCTAGTCTCAAACTCCTGGTCTCAAGTGATCCACCCACCTTGGCCTCCCAGAGTGCTGAGATTACAAGCGTCAACGACTGTACCCGGCCCCAAATTCCTTATTGAGGATCCTAGAATACATGAGACCAGACTTGGAAATGAAAGTGTAACATGTTTATTGTTCAAAAAGAAAAACTCAAAGGTGTGTAGTGATTTTAAAATTTAGGGAAATTCCTCAATATAGTGAAAGAAGAAAAACAAGAAAGAAATTTAGGAAAGAAACACACTTAAACCATAAAAAATAGAAAATGGACCAATAAAGATAAAAGCTAAACTTAACAAGGTAGGAAAAAGAAAAAGAATAAATTAAAAAATTCTTTGAAAGCACCAATAAAATAGATAAAACCTCCTGAGCCTGATAAAAGGGGAAAGGAGCCAAAAAAATTAACAAAATTAGGCATGAGAAATTAGACATAACCATATATATTGAGGAATTGAGAAGAAGAATAGAACTCTATGGCAACAAATTTGAAATCAGAGGAAATGGATAATTTCCCAGCAAACACTGATCCTAGAAATAGTTTGAATAGGCCAGTTGGTTACCCAAGAAGAAACTGGAAAGGTGGTTAAAATTTTATCCTTTTTGAGCACCATAAGATGGTGAAAAATAAATAAAATTTTATCCTTGTAAAAGATTGATGGCCAGGCATGGTGGTGGCCCACACCTGTAATCCTAGCACTTTGGAAGGCCAAGGCAGGCAGATCACTTGAGCCCCGGAGTCTGAGACCAGCCTGGGCAACATGGCAAGACCCCACCTCTACTAAAAATACCAAAATTAGCCAGGCATGATGGTGCTTGCCTGTAGTCAACAGCTACTTGGGAGGCTGAGGTGGGGAAGATGGTTTAAGCCCAGGAGGCAGAGGTTGCAGTGAGCCAAGACTGTGCTGCTGCACTCCAGCCTGGGTGACAGAGCGAGACCATGTCCCAAAAATAAAAAATTGTTTTTAATTAAACTTTTTAATTGAAAAATATATGGGAAATTGTACAAATCACAAGTATGCAGCTCAGTGAATGATTACAAAGTAAACACACTCCTATAGCCATCACTCAACCCCCAAAATAGATGAGTTTTAACTATTATTGTACTCAAACCTGATAAAGTGCCAGAAAGAATGCTATAGCCTAATCTCACCTATGGCCATAGATGCAAAAATCCCAAATAAAATCAAGTTGAATTGCACACTCTGATTACATAAGGTTTATTTTAGCAATGCAAGGCTCAGTGTCAGGAAATTTATTAATTTATTACATCAAGAACTTAAATGTTATTTAAATGTCTAGAGAGTGCTAGTGTTGTTAAATTTTCTCATTTTGATAATTATACTATGATTACAGAAGAGAACGTCCTTGTTTTCAGAAAATGTAAGTATTTAGAGGTTAAAGGTAAACCTCTAATTTGGTTTGCCAGTATTTCAGATAACTACACACACACACACACACACACACACACACACGGAATGATAAAGCAAAAAGTAAGGTGTTGGCAAGGCATGGTGGCTCACACCTGTAATTCCAACACTTTGGGAGGCCCAGGCAGGTGGATCACCTAGGTCTGGAGTTCGAGACCAGCCTGGACAACATGGTGAAACCCCTCTTTATTAAAGTACAAAAATTAGCCGGACATAGTGGCACATGCCGGTAATTCCAGCTATTTGGGAGGCTGAGGCACAGGAATCCCTTGAACCTGGAGGCAGAGGTTGTAGTGAGCCTACATCACACCACTGCACTCCAGCCTGGATGACAGAGTGAGACTGTCTCAAAAACAAACAAAAAAAAGATGTTAACATTTGGGAAATCTGAGGGAATGATGTACATGAATTCTTTGTATTGTTTTTGCAACTTTTAAGTATAAAGTTATTTCAGGCCAGGCATGGTAGTGCATGCCTGTATACCCAGCTACTCGAGGCTGAGGTGGAAGATTCCTTGAGTCTAGGAGTATGAGGTTACAGTGAGCTATGATCATGCCACTGCACTCCAGGCTGGGTGGCAGAGTGACACCCTATCTCTTAAAAAAAAAAAAAAAAAAAAAAACAGGTGCAGTATCTCACACCTGTAATCTCAACAGAACACTGAGGGGTCAAGGCAGGTGGACTGCTTGAGCCCAGGAGTTCAAGACCAGCCTGAGCAACATGGTGAAACCCCATCTCTGCAAAAAATTAGCTGGTTGTGGTGGCATCCACCTGTGGTCTCAGCTACTTGGGAGGCTGAGGTGGGAATATAACTGGAGCTCAGGAGGTGGAGGTTGCTGTGAGATGAGATCGTGCCACTGCACTCCAGCCTATCTCCAAAAAAAAAAAAAAGGCTATAGTAGAAGCCTATTAGCATGGATAAGTGTCTGAATAAAAGATAACTGTACAAAAATCAATTGTTTTTTCTGTATTCTAGCAATAATCAACTAGAAACAGTATCAAAAGAAAAACATTCCATTTACAATTGCAACAAATAGGTATATATATATTTGCTCTTCTACACATAACCTATTTCTGGAAGGGAGCAGAACTGGGCAATTCAGGGACAGCAATGGAAGGGGAACACTGCTATGTTATTTTAAATACTTTTTAGTAAGCTTTGAACCATATTAATGTATTACCTGTTCAAAATTATACTTAATAAATTTAACAAGAAAACCATATTGAAGGGCATAAAAATAAGACCTGACAAGTGAAAAAACATCAAGTTTTAGAAAGGATGATTTAATACTAAAATATACATTTCTTAATATATAACTTAATGTAAACCTAATAAATAATTTAATACAAATCTAATTGACAGCACTTTTAATTAAATAATGT